CTGTTTTACAGGTGAGTTAAATGAGCTCAGGGAGGTGAAGAACCTTGTCCCAGCCACACTGCTGGTAAGCGGTTGGGAGGCGAGATTCCAAAACTGAATTCTTTCCAGCAGACCCCCGCGACTTCTCCAAACACTCCAACTCCTTGCAGCGCTTACACTTCGCGATCTGTCCAGAAGGAAGCTCGGGCTCAGGCTGGAGAACCCGCCAGGGCTTCCTAAAAAGGGCGAGCAGGACCAGGAGTTGGCGCCACTCCGGGCGCGGTGAGGAGGTGCTGCCAGGCTGGGTTGGAGCAGGCAGGTGTTCCGCGGGATCGAGACCCGCCCCGGCAGCACCCCCGGCCCCCTCCCCAGGTCCCCAGCTCCATGTATGCAAATCACTGCTTTGCATGGGCCTGGGGCCAGGCGCGGGGCTCCTGCCAGGGGGCGTGGCCGGCGGCCCCCGCCCCGCGCCGCGTGCTCACCTGGGGAGTGTGGCAATCCTGGCGGCGCCGAGTGTTGCCCGGGCCGGAGCAGCGGAGCGCGCGACAGTGGCGGCGACGGCTCCGGCAGCGGCTCCCGCGGCGGCGGCGGCCGGGAACTGGAGGAAGGAGACCCTGGCTTCGCAGGGGCCCCGGCTGGGGCAGAGGCGAGGGGCCTGGGGGGGCGCTGGCTTTGGCCCCGCCTGGGGCAGGATGGTGAATCTGGAGTCCATGCACACAGGTGAGGGGCGGAGGGAATGAGCTCTGACAGGTGTCACTGCGCGTGGGCAGGGGTGAAGGAGAGGGACAACGTTCTGGTTAGGGAGGGGGGCTTGTTTCCCAGCGGCCAGGAGAGGGCGGTGTGGATAGCGGGTTGTCCTGGGGTGGGTGCCGGTCAGTATTTGGGGACTAAAGGGAGGGGATCTGGGATAAGAAACCCTGGAAAAGAATGAGGGTGGGGGCTGGTGAAGGGCGGGAGGGCTTCGAAGCCCCCGGTCTGGGGAGTGGCAGTTGTATGGGACGTGGGTGTACTGAACTGTCATAGTCTCAGGAGGTTGCAGGGATGGGTGGTTCACTCACTCAGCCAGGGGTGTGGACCTGGGAGTGCATAAGTGAGGGAAATGTGTATGTCCACATGCTGTGTGCTGGTGTCCGGGCATATGTGTGAAATGGAGGCAAAGCGGACATTTAGGTGGTTGGGGGGCTTAGGAGAAGTGGCTGAGGTGGGGCAATTACAGAGGTGCCCCTGGGGCAGGGGCCATGCCCCCATGTGTTTGAGAAGGGATGGTGACAGACACATCCTCTGGGTTCCATGTCCCATGCCTTCCTTCCCTAAGGGGTGGAAACCTAGGAGATGCAAATGCTTTGCCGGGAGTCAGGCTTCCCTGAATGAATGAATGAGAGGTGGGCATGGAGGGAACCCAGCCCCTCCATTCACCTTGCTGTTCCTCCTTCCACAGCTGGGCTAAGGCAGGAGCTGCCAGGCAGCCAGGTTGGGCTTGGCTTGGGGCTTCCTGTTAGGGTGGGCCTTCTGGAGGTCACAGGGCCTGAGCAAAGAACAAGTGAAGAAAGCGGTACCTGACCTGGCCATTTCTAACCTAGCAACTTACTCTCAAAGTGGGCAGGACCCAGTGATCTTTCTTTAGGATTTCGGGGCTGTTGATGGGAATGTTGTTACCTGGTCTCCTTTCTGGGAGAGTAGGGAGGAGGCAATGCTCCAGACCCACCCCAAGAAGCAGAGCAGGCCTGAGGCCTACCCAGCCTGAAAACAAGCGTCAGTGAGTGCCCGGAGGGAGGGGACCTGGAGTGCCCAGTTCCCCAGATGCTGTTTCCTGGCAGGGCTGAGTGAGAGGCAGACTGGCAGTGAGATGTTGGCACTGAGTGGCTCTCCAGGACGTGCCAGAAAGGCTAGGTGAGGCGGAAGAAGCCATCCAACTGGGTGTCATCCAGAGTCTGAGGAAAGTCTGTTTCTAGACTGGGCATACCTGGGGCAGATCCCCGGGTAGGTGCTCTCCCCTTCACTGCCCGCAGAGAAGGCCAGGGTTTGAATGGGAGCAAGTCTCTTCAGAAAGGTGGGCTTAGCAGTGGATGGGAAGTTTTTTAGCACCAAGATCACAGACTTCCTGGGGGTTTTCCACCTCCTTGTCTACTGGAGGCTCCCATTCTGTGGAAGTGGGAGGGGGTGGGACAGTTGGGACCCAGCAGGGAGGCAGCCTGGGGCCTCAGAGGATATAGCAGAGAGCAGAGAACACCAGAGGATGAGGTTGAGGCATAGGGCTTGGCCTCTATGCCTTCCCCAGGAGTGAGCTCCTGGCTGATGCTTCTCAGAAGCCCAGACACCTTCTCCACCCTGTCCCTGTGAGCAGGTATTCCCGACACATGGGGGGAGACTGAGCTAAACCCCAGGTGGGGTGATTCCTCAGGGCGGGATCTCCATGTACCTGGGGGTAGATTGCCCAATTCATCTCTCTCCATTTGCCTGCTCCCTCCCCAGCCCATTCCCCCCTCAGGGCTACCTGGCCTCCCTGTGCAGTTTCTGGGTCTTGGCCCCTCTGTAGTGTCTGAGGGTTCCCCTTCAGTGGCACCTCCAGAGGTCTCTGAGTTTAGGACTTTCTGTCCCATCTCTCTAACTGGGTCTCTATTAGAGGGCTCTCTTTGCTGGGTCCTCCTGGTGGCCTTTACTGTTCAAGATCTTCTTTGTAGGGTCTTCCAGTGCGCACCCTGCTGTGGGGTCTGTGAAGGAGGATCGCTCTTCCCTCTATGGAATATCTCATTATGGGTCCCTCTCTAGGGTCCCTTAGTCCAGGATCCTCTTTTGGAAATGTGGTCTCTTTTGAGTCCCATTTTCCCCCGCCAAGGTAATCCTGTATCCTACTGATCTTGATAAATAGTACTTCTCCTGTGAATTCCCAGGGCTGGGTCCTTGGGGTCTCCTCCTTAATTGACTTACTGGAGGAGTTTGGATGGGGGAAGGAGGAGGAACAGGAGCACACAAACTAGAGCATAGGCTTGCTCCCGGGTCGCCCACTCCAAGGGCTCCACTCGCACTGAGGCCAGCTGGAGTTAGCCCCATTGTCTTGCTCTGATAACCTGGGTACGAGCCATGATTCAGGTCTGCCTGGAGCCTTCGCACCTTGTACTTTATAGAGCATCTCTCACCTGGAAGCACAAAGACCTGAGCAGGCAGAGGGTCACCAGACACAGGGGCTCTGCAGCAAGGAGGGGCTCCCTGCTCCCTGACTAAAAACAGGCAGAGAAGTAGACCCGAGACAGCCAGCTAGGGAGGCAGATAAGAGACAAAGGAAAACAGTGGGAAGCCAGCGGGCGGGGGCACACCTGGTTTGCCCCAGGTGTCTCTTTCTCTGCCCTTCTCCTCACTGTGAGCTTTTCCCCACCAAGGTTGGGAAAGGGGGGCTGAGTCTCACAGACGGGTGCCAATTGGAGCTCAGGAATAGCATTTGGGTTGGAAGGCCTGATGATGGGACTGAGAAGAAATGAGAGAAGTCTCCTCTGGCGGAGAGTTGGAGCCTTGGCTAGCTCAGAAGTGGGGCCGGTGGGTCCTTTGAAGTCTCCCAGTGGAAGTGCCGCCATCAGCAGGTATGTGCGGGAGGAGCCAGAGGGAGCTCCCGTGTTATTAAAATCAGTTGTGTTTTCCCTGCAGATATCAAGATGAGTGGGGATGTAGCCGATTCCACGGATGCTCGCAGCACTCTCAGCCAGGTGGAGCCAGGTAAGGGTCTTCTCTTCTCGGGGATGGAGGGGAACTAATATACATATATTTTTATCTTTTCTAGGAAATGATCGAAATGGCCTAGATTTCAACAGGCAGGTAAGAACTTGGGTCAGAAAGAAACGTTTATTCACTGACGCTCTCCTCTTGCTTCCACTTGCAGATTAAAACCGAAGATCTCAGTGACTCCCTGCAGCAGACCCTCTCCCATCGGCCATGCCACCTGAGTCAAGGACCTGCCATGATGTCCGGAAACCAAATGTCTGGGCTAAATGCCAGCCCATGTCAGGTAACACTGTGATTTTCACAGTGGGCCAGTGTTCTGTGGTGTATGTGTATCTCTCCGTGTGTAGGACATGGCTTCCCTCCATCCGCTCCAGCAGCTTGTGCTGGTTCCCGGCCACTTACAGTCTGTATCCCAGTTCCTGCTATCTCAGACCCAGCCTGGGCAGCAAGGTAAGAACCCTGGGGGTTTCCACCTAGACCAAGTCTGTTCCTTTGTCCCTCCCCTTTCACCCAGGTCTGCAGCCAAATCTCCTCCCCTTTCCACAGCAACAAAGCGGTCTCCTCCTCCCACAGACTGGGCCGGGACTGGCATCCCAGGTAAACAACCCCATTCTTCCTGTTTCCTCTAGGTGGTGGATCTGCTTGGCGTGTTTCCTATCAGGCATTTGGGCACCCTGGGCTGCCAGGATCCTCTTTAGAACCCCACCTGGAAGCATCCCAGCATCTCCCAGTGCCCAAGCATCTACCCAGCTCTGGAGGGGCCGATGAGCCCAGTGACCTCGAGGAGCTGGAGAAGTTTGCCAAGACCTTCAAGCAGAGGCGCATTAAGCTGGGCTTCACACAGGTTTGGTTTTAGGGGAAAAGATAGAAGAAGTCTCATGTTCCTCCCCCTCGGTCCCCACGCTTAGGGAGATGTGGGGCTGGCGATGGGAAAGCTGTATGGCAACGACTTCAGCCAGACCACCATCTCACGATTTGAGGCCCTCAACCTGAGCTTCAAGAACATGTGCAAGCTCAAGCCCCTGCTGGAGAAGTGGCTGAATGATGCAGGTAGGCCTCGCAAACACGGATGCCAGGGGCCCTGAGCTTCCTCTGGTCCTTCGTGTCCCTGCAGAGTCCTCTCCGTCAGACCCCTCAGTGAGCACGCCCAGCTCCTACCCCAGCCTCAGTGAAGTATTTGGTAGGAAGAGAAAGAAACGGACCAGCATCGAGACCAACATCCGCCTGACTCTGGAGAAGAGGTTTCAAGATGTGAGCAGCACCTTCGGGTGGGCACGGGTGGGTTGGCCATACTCTGTCCTTTCGGTGCCTATAGAACCCAAAACCCAGCTCGGAGGAGATCTCCATGATTGCAGAGCAGTTGTCCATGGAGAAGGAGGTGGTGAGGGTCTGGTTCTGCAACCGACGCCAAAAGGAGAAGCGAATCAACTGCCCTGTGGCCACACCCATCAAACCACCTGTCTACAACTCCCGGCTGGTGAGTGGCCAGGAACCAAGCTGTCTGCCAAGATGGACATTTACAAGCTTCTGTTGTTTTTCAGGTATCTCCCTCAGGGTCTCTGGGCCCCCTCTCTGTCCCTCCTGTCCACAGTACCATGCCTGGAACAGGTGAGCTTTAAAATGAGATTTCTGAAGAACACTCCCCCTTGTTTTTGCCTCTCCTTATCCTCAGTAACGTCATCCTGTTCCCCTGGGAACAACAGCAGGCCTTCATCTCCTGGCTCAGGACTCCACGCCAGCAGCCCCACTGCATCTCAAAATAACTCCAAAGCAGCAGTGAACTCCGCCTCCAGTTTTAACTCTTCAGGGTAAGGTGAAGGGGACGGTGCAGAGACATCCCAGCTTTAGGATTGACTTCTTTCTTCCTTCCAGATCTTGGTACCGATGGAATCATTCCACCTACCTCCACTGAGACCAAAAAGTTTCTCCTACTCCAGCTGGCCCTGTATTCCCCCTGGAAGGAAGGGAATCATGCCTTCTATATACAGACAGATTGCCTTCAGAAGAGTGGAAGAAAATCTCCACTATCAATGAACCCAGACTCTTGTCTTCTTCAAGAGCAAGGGCCTCCGGAGATCCAAACTGTGATTGAACCAAGTGCAGACTCCTAATGCTCTTGAAATACACAGCCCCTCCTAGGAGCTTACCATTTTCACCTTCCTTGCCTATGCCCTTGCCTTCTAGTTCCAAATATTTTAGCCAGCTTCACTGTGGCAATAGTCTTTCAGAGAAAAGACTTCTTGCTGTTATTCTCCAACTCATCCGTGGGCTTCTGGGGACAGCCATTTGGCTGGGGTGCCAAACACCAGAAGGGGAGATAATAGTTTTGACTCTGAACTTGGCCACAACCCCTGAACTGATCCCAAAATCTGTGAAAAGATTTGAATCTGATATCTCCACCAAAGCCTTGATGTTTTCTCTGTACAGCTAAGTTTTCTGATGGAATCTTCATCTCACCCCATTTTCTTTTTAACCTCGCCCCCTTTTCTACAATCAAATCCATTCATTATTGCGCCCTCCAGGTCCCCTCCTTTTTGCAGAAGGTGTAAAAGAGCTGCCCTTGGTGGGTGCCCTGGGCATGTTGCAACGCCTGCTGGTGCCCTTCTGTCTGTCCACGTCTGCCTAGGGCTCAGGAGTGCTTGTTCTTTCCCTTCCTCCCTGTGTTTCTCTTTATCCTGTCCCCTCTCCTTTCTCCTGGCAGCAGAAAAGGAAGAACACAAGAGCAAACACACAACAATGATGGTGGCAAAGTACCTGTATATAGCCCTTTCCCATTTTTTGCATTATGTTCTTAACTCCTTAATGTGGAATTTTCCAGCAAAATGTTTAACTCAGGTGTGATTTTTGAAAATGTCTCTGTAATATTTTATCTTCTTTAAAAAAAAGGGGGGGAAATACCAAAGTGTGAAATACTGTGCTACCTTCCAGAGTTCCCACATGGGCTGGGATTTTTTTTTCTTTTTCTTTTTTTTTTTTTTTTTTGAGACAGTCTTGCTCCAGCCCAGGCTGGAGTGCAGTGGCATGATCTTGGCTCACTGCATGCTCTGCCACTTGGGTTCAAGCGATTCTCCTGCCTCAGCCTCTCAAGTAGCGGGATTACAGGCGCCCACCACCAAAAATTAGCCCAGCTAATTTTTGTATTTTTAGTAGAGATGGGGTTTCACCATGTTGGTCAGGCTGGTCTTGAACTCCTGACCTCCTGATCCACCCACCTCAGCGTCCCGAAGTGCTGGGATTACAGGTGTGAGCCACCGCGCCTGGCCTGGGCTGGGAATCTTTGTTGACTTCTTTGGGAACATTATCTCTAGAGTCTGCTTTTTTGTGGGCCAGTTTGTAGAGATGTAACATGAAGCCATTCCAGAAATGGTAACTTAAAAAAAAAAAGACTACATGTCTAGGAAACTGTTGAGATTCAAAGGAATCTCACTGTTCCTAAATAAATGTGTATAGTGATTATGAAAAGTATCCCACTGTTGATAAGAAGAGGTTTAGATTCT